CGGCGAGCCCCGCCTCCCCACTGCGCCTCATCTCCCAGACAGGCCCCGCCTCCCCACTCAGGCCCCGCCTCCCCACTCAGGCCCGTCTCCTCACTCAGGCCACGCCTCCCCGCCCAGTCCCGTCTCCGTACTAGGGCTTGCTCCAAGCCCTGCTTCCTCGCCCAACCTGGCCTCCCCACTACGGCCTAACCCCAAGCCCTTCTCGTCCAGCCCCGTCTCCACACTACTGCCTGGTCCTCAACTCCGCCTCCCCACTCCGACCCCATCTCCCTGACCAGCCCCGCCTTTACGCTCAGGCTCCGCCTCCCCGCCGGGTCTTGCCTCCAAATCCCGGCCCCGCCTCCACGCGGCCCCGCCTCCACGCGGCCCCGCCTCCACGCTCGGCCTGGCCCCAAGCTCTTCCTTCCTGGGGCACTCTGTCTCCGCACTCCGGCCTGGTCCCGAGCCCCGCCCCGCCTCCACACGGCCCCGCCACCACACGGCCCCGCCTCCACGCGGCCCCGCCTCCACGCTCGGCCTGGCCCCAAGCTCTTCCTTCCTGGGGCACTCTGTCTCCGCACTCCGGCCTGGTCCCGAGCCCCGCCCCGCCTCCACACGGCCCCGCCTCCACACGGCCCCGCCTCCACACGGCCCCGCCTCCACACGGCCCCGCCTCCACACGGCCCCGCCTCCACACGGCCCCGCCTCCACACGGCCCCGCCTCCACACGGCCCCGCCTCCACACGGCCCCGCCTCCACACGGCCCCGCCTCCACGCTCGGCCTGGCCCCAAGCTCTTCCTTCCTGGGGCACCCTGCCTCCGCACTCCGCCCTGGTCCCGAGCCCCGCCCCGCCTCCACAGTCCCGAGCCCGCCTCCAACCCTGCCCTGTCCCCACACCCAGCTTGGCCCCGAGCCACGCCTCCCACCCCGCCCCCACACTCCCGAGCCCCGCCTCGTCTCCACACTCCGGCGGCGCCTCCCTACCCGGCCCCGCCTCCGCGCTCGGGCTGCCAGCCCTCCCTTGCACGTTCCGGCTCCTCTTCTATCTTCACGCCCACGCTAGGCCCTGAGCCCAGCCTCCACGTCTCGCCGCCAACTCCACATCCTGGCTCCTATCTCTGCCTTCCAGGCATCTCCCAGCTGCACGCTCGGGCCCGGCTCAGAGCCCTAAGCCCTGCCTCCCGGTCCTGGCCGGGTTTCCCAGAACTGCACGGCGCCTCTCCGCCCAGGCCCAAGCGCGAGCCCCTCCTCCACACCCGAGTCCGAGCCCCGCGTCCCGGATTCGGACCCGCCTGCCTGGGGCGGTGCTGCACCAGGTGCGGGTGTGGCAGGCGTCTCGGAGCGCCAGGTGCAGCTTCCTGGTCAAGATGGTCGCCGCCTGCCGCTCGGTAGCCGGGCTCCTGCCACGCCGCCGCCGCTGCTTTCCCGCCCGGGCCCCGCTGCTGCGCGTCGCCCTCTGCCTCCTGTGCTGGACCCCGGCGGCTGTGCGCGCGGTCCCTGAGCTCGGGCTCTGGTTAGAGACAGTCAACGACGTAAGTGGAGTGTCGGGACCCAGGCGTGGCACCAAGATCTTCCTGTGTTTGTTTTTCATTTTAGAAATCAGGACCTTTGATATTTAGGAAAACTATGTTTAACTCTACAGATATCAAGTTATCTGGTAAGTATAATAAAACAATAAAATACTAGACTCATGTAAAACAAGACTTTCTTTTTCTAAACAGTTAAGTCATTCCATTGTTCTGGGCCTGTGAAGTTTACCATAGTGTGGCATTTGAAGTATCATACCTGTCACAATGAGCATTCTAATCTGGAAGTAAGTAAAACACAAGTTTTTAATGTATATAATAAATTATAACATAGAATTTTACCTTATATAGGAGCTGTTCCAAAAACATAAACTTAGTGTTGATGAAGACTTTTGTCATTATTTGAAGAATGACAACTGTTGGACAACAAAAAATGAAAACTTAGATTGCAACAGTGATTCACAGGTGTTTCCCTCTTTGAATGTGAGTATCTGACTTGCCATGTTAAAGTTTATTATAAAATGGCATTATTTACTCTTTTTTCCAGAATAAAGAACTAATAAATATCAGAAATGTTTCAAACCAGGAAAGATCAATGGTAAGCAGTTTGATTTGTCTTTAAATCAAATAATAATGAAGAATTTTTTTCACCTCTATTTCAGGATGTTGTAGCCAGAACACAAAAAGATGGGTTTCATATCTTTATTGTTTCTATTAAAACGGAGAATACAGATGCAAGCTGGAATTTGAATGGTATAGTTAAACTGCATGCATGTTTACTGTCTGTTAATTAACTCTCTCTTCTTCTCTATCCTAGTTTCTCTTTCTATGATTGGGCCTCATGGATATATCTCTGCATCAGATTGGCCCCTAATGATTGTGAGTATTTCTCATCATTTTTTCCTTTTTAATTAACTGACTAAAATTGCTTCTCTTCCTACAGTTTTACATGGTGATGTGTATTGTTTATATATTATATGGCATACTCTGGCTGACGTGGTCTGCCTGTTATTGGAAAGATATATTAAGAATCCAGTTCTGGATTGCAGCTGTTATTTTTTTGGGAATGCTTGAAAAAGCAGTTTTTTATAGTGAATACCAAAACATCAGCAACACTGGACTGTCAAGTAAGTTTTGACTGTCTCTGTAAATATAGTATAAAGTGAATTATTTTATTTTTTTCTTCCTCAGCCCAAGGCTTATTGATATTTGCGGAGTTGATTTCTGCGATTAAGAGGACGTTGGCTCGCCTTCTCGTGATCATTGTGAGCCTGGGCTATGGCATTGTGAAGTAAGTACTGGCGTGTGGGAAAAATGCTGGGTCTTCTTTCTCTGTTTCCTCTTCCTGATTCCAGGCCTCGTTTAGGAACAGTCATGCACCGGGTGATCGGACTGGGGCTTCTATACTTAATCTTTGCAGCTGTTGAAGGCGTGATGAGAGTCATTGGGGTAAAAACTACATTATTCTACCACCCCTTTTTTTCAGGTTTCTTCCCTTATTTTTATCTTTCAGGGTTCTAACCATTTAGCTGTTGTTCTTGATGACATTATTTTAGCAGTTATTGACTCCATTTTTGTGTGGTTCATATCCTTTACTGTGTCCTTCAAAATAGTTTGTACTTGGAATGTTTTTCCTTAACTTTTTTCACATTTTTATTAGTTTGGCACAAACTATGAAGACCCTAAGGCTAAGAAAGAACACTGTGAAATTTTCATTATATAGACATTTTAAAAATACTCTGATCTTTGCTGTGCTGGGTAAGCTATTTAATTTTTCTTACAGTAAATTATTCCTTCAAAGGTGACTTTTTGTGTGTTTCAGCTTCTATAGTGTTTATGGGGTGGACAACTAAGACATTTAGAATTGCAAAATGCCAATCAGTAAGTATAACCTTCCTATTTAAACAGTTATTAACGTTTCATGCTTGAATTGTCCTTCTTTTAGGATTGGATGGAACGCTGGGTTGACGATGCATTTTGGAGCTTCCTTTTTTCGCTTATCCTTATTGTAATCATGTTTTTGTGGAGACCATCAGCAAACAATCAGAGGTACCTAACATAGGAAATTTCAAGTCGTCAAGACTAGTAAAACTACTCCTTGTTTTTGCTATAGATATGCCTTCATGCCCTTAATAGATGATTCTGATGATGAAATTGAGGAATTCATGGTAACTTCTGAAAATTTAAGTGAGTAATATGTTTTCTTTTTAAATGACCATTTTTATATATATGTTTATAATGTCTCTCGTAGCCGAAGGAATAAAATTAAGAGCCTCAAAATCAGTTTCCAATGGAACAGCTAAGCCTGCCACTTCTGAGAACTTTGTGAGTATGGTATATATTTAGTACAATCTTAGTAAGCAAATGCTAAGTATAAATATTTCTACAGGATGAAGATTTGAAGTGGGTAGAAGAAAATATTCCCTCTTCATTCACAGATGTGTAAGTTATCTTCTGTTACAGTTTGATTGTAAACATTATCACCTTTTTTTCCCTTTTATTTCAGAGCTCTTCCAGTGTTAGTGGATTCAGATGAGGTAAAATATATTTTTGCATATTTCCTTGGAGCTGTTGATACATATCTTCTTTTTTTTTCTTCAGGAAATCATGACCAGATCTGAAATGGCTGAAAAAATGTTCTCTTCAGAAAAGATAATGTGATTGGAACCCGTATAAGAAATGTAGTTAAGCCTGAAGGACTATCCTTCATCAAGACTGAAAGTGAGCTTTGATTTGATATTGCCTAAAAATTTTTATTGTGTTATCTTGGAAGTCTGTGTATCAAAATGAAGAATTCAGATGGTAGGAGGTTCTATAGTCCTTTTAAAGCTGACTCTTGAGTGTCAGTTGAATATCCATTAAATTGGATTTGGAAATAACCTGAGGAAAGTATTATGATAAAGATCTGCACAGATGCCTCTTAGCTGATAGGTGGCAGGCCTGTGGGTTTGGGTTCTCCCTCTTTTCTCTGGAACATATGACAATTCCAGATTAAAGAAAAATGTTTTTTAATAAATACCCTTGGTCTTTCTTCTAGTCACCTTTGAGGTAGATATTGTGATTTTCTGGAGTATAGTATATCCGTGTCTCTGTGTCTTAGGTTTACTAGATGCAATAATACTTCTCTTTGACATTTGTACTGAAGTGATTTGATATTAAGTAAAACAGTTAATGTTTGAATATAGGCATATTTATAGGTTTTTTCCGCTCCCCCCCAACCCACCCTTTTTAAAAAATCTATACAAAGCCCTTGTTTGAGTCTCATCATGCACATCAAATCATGGAGTTAGGTCTTCTCTGAGCTCAGGGGAACACAAGTGCACAGAGAGAGATGTCTTGAGGGTCACTACCAAAGAATTACCCTCATTGTCCCTCACTCAGGCCATGTGTACATGCGATGCTGCTGAGTGTGCTGGGGTGGGTGGTGGCCACGTGGCTCCCCCAGAGCACTTCCTAACTGGCAAGCTGGGAGACCCATTACTGGTGAACTTTGTGGAAATTAGAACTGTATCTTTTACATAATCTTGGCATATTACATTTCATAATAAAAACATACATTTAGTTGCATGCTACATCACTATTGATTTTATAATTAATTTCTTAAGCTTCAACCATGTTTTATACCTTATTTCGTTACATCATATATTTGTAATGTGTAATATGAAATCTTTTGCTTTAATGTCTTTTTTTAAAATGTAGAATGTTCTAAACTTGAAAGGCAATTGAATGTAGTATGATGAAAATGTGAATGTTTTGCTGCTTTCATGACCAAAGATACAGGGCTAGTGGACATTTAGAATAATAATTAAAGCTAGAGTCTTGTATGTCTTTTCTTTGAAGGAGTTCTAACCTTGTAAATTGAGAATGACTTCAGAGAATTTTGATTAAGAAAACATTAAAATCTTAACCGGCACAAACACTCCAATTTTTTTCACTGTGAAGCCGCAAGCAATTTTTTTTCTTTTTCTTTCAAAAGCCTACCTTCTGAATTTATTTCTTGTTTACTCATTTCAGAGAGGGTAGTAAAGAAGATCTATTTCTGGTAGTCATATCGCTTGAAAGGTATTGGTAAATGTGTTTTCAGTCGTGACCATGTGGAAAGTGAACAGTGTTGGCAAACATTACCGAGAAAATCATGCTTTTCAAGATGCCCTTGCTTTGGGATATCCTTCCTAGGGAGAAAAAAAAAAAGTAGTTTAACAATTGTGAATTCCATTTCTTATTTCAGTTTCTGCTGCAGTAATGGGTTCCCACCCACTATAATTCCCAGCATTTATGTTCTGTTGTATTCTCCCCTTAGCCCAGTAACATTTTTATCTAATACCCCATTCCCCAAGTTTTGAGACAGATTGACCCCCTACTCATTATGTGGCTCTAGTTGAATTTTAAAATGTGGAATATTGGGCTTGCAGGCAGTAGGAGCTGCAAATCTGGTAGAGTGGGAGTGTGGAGTTAATGGTGAGTATGTTAATAAAGGGAAACTGTCTCTGACAGAATCTCAGTAATGTTTACCAAAACATGTCTTTCTACAGCTGGTAGGATAAATGATGCTACCCTGTAGCTCAGCTACAGGCTGCAGTGCAAACTTTTCTTCCATCCAGAGAAAGCAGAATTCCCTCCTAGTAACCTCATTACAAATACTGTTACTAGAAGGGCATGTGCTGTCTGTCACCTTCAGTAATATTTGTGCCATCTCTTGATGACTGATGACCTGGATCGAGTATTTCTATGAAGGGTCTTCTTAGGCCCCTTACATACGCAAGAGGGGTGCTCTAGTGCCATAGCTGTAGTTCACAGGAAGGACACCAGGAGAAGTTATACCTAGGGCTACTGAGCAGCTCATCATCCCTGTTTCTGCACAGTTTCCTGAAACTGGCCATCAGGGCCTCTGAGGCACTCAAATCAGTTTACTTTTAGCATGCCCCCATCAGGGTGGGTCTCACTGTTAGTGAGGATACGGGTCTGGTTTGATGTTTTTCTAGGCAAAATGCTTAAGTGTTCTGGTTATGCCATTCATTCATACGATGTGTGAAATTTGCTTAAAAGGGAATTTTCATGATTTGATTTAGATTAGTATTTAAATATCTGCTTTAGATAGCAATTAATTTTATTGTAAAAATAAGGAAAAATATGTGAATATGTGAATTTTTTAAGCCTGAGAGATGATAGAATGTTCCCATATTTTTCTTGTAAAGAAAATAATATTTTAACTTACACATCCTGTAGAAAATACCACCTTTTCCCCTTGTATTACAGTACAATGTTTACATTACTATACTGTCAAGCTGAAAGTATAAAAAATGTACATATACATTTTGAGTTATGTATCCTTTTTTTAAAAAAAAGTTCGAGTCTGTTGCACTAGGCTGTACATGACTAAAGTTGACAGATGCTATGCTAGATTTATAATCACTAGTTCTGGTACTTGTGTCTTTGTATGATCAAAGCATGCAATAAGCAATACAAAATACCAAGCCTTATACTTAAAAGAAGTTTAACATATTGGTTAATATACTGGTTAATATACTGGTTAAACATATTGAATGTATATAAGTGGCAAAACTAGATTTTTAAGGAAGTGTACATTATAATATTGGAGCTCAGTACTGCATGAAGAGACTTCATTAAAACTAAGAAAACATTTATTTGGGGAGAAATTTTAGGCATTTAAGAACTTGTATTTTTCTATTTTAAAAAGTTAAATTATTCCGTAATTTGGAAGAAGTTTCGTTGAATGTAGGACATAACCGTTTGAAGGGTTTTCATTTGAAAAATTGATGTATTTTGTGCCTTAATATTTTGTTCTTTTAATAAAAATGCTCTGAATTTGAATGATTGATTCTTGATAGTATTTATTGGTGCTA